TCCAGCCTGGTAAATTCTAGTCAGACCGGTTCTCTGCTCTCAAACCCTGTTTCCTGTTAAGATGTTTATCAAGACAATATGTGCACAGCGGGACATAGACCCTCATCAGTAATTCTAATTTTGCCTTGCCTTGTGATCTTAATTGCCCTTTGAAGCATGTGATCCTTGTGACCTACTCCCTGTTCATACACCCCCTCCCCTTTTAAAATCCCTAATAAAAACTTGCTGGTTTTGTGGCTCGGGGTCATCATCACGGTCCTACCAATATGTGATGTCACCCCTGGAGACCCAGCTGTAAAATTTCTCTCTTTGTACTCTTTCTCTTTATTTCTCAGACCAGCTGACACTTAGGGAAAATAGAAAAGAACGTACGTTGAAATATTGGGGGCTGGTTCCCCCGATATATGGAGAAAGTTTGAGTGGTCTGGATAGATCAAACCAGCCACAACATTCCCTTAAGCCAAAGCCTAATCCAGAGTAAGGCCCTAACTCTCATCAATTTTATGAAGACTGTGAGAAGTGCAGAAGCTACAGAAGAAAAGCTGGAGATTCTCAGAGGTTGATTCATGAGGTTTAAGGGAAAAGGCTGTTTCTACAACAAAAAATTTCAAGGTGAAGCAGCAGGTGCTAATGGAGAAGCTACAGCAAGTGATCCAGAAGATCTAGTTAAGATCATTGATGAAAGTAGCTGCACTAACAGCAGATTTTCTTTCTTTCTGTCTTTCTTTCTTTTTCTTTCTTTCTTTTCTTTCTTTCTTTCTTTCTTTCTTTCTTTCTTTCTTTCTTTCTTTCTTTCTTTCTTTCTTTCTTTCTTTTTTAAGACAGGGTCTCCCTCTGTAACACAGGCTGGAGGGCAGTGGCATGATCGTGGCTAATTGCAGCCTGGACCTCCTGGGTTCAATCGATCCTCCCACCTCAGCCCCCCAAGTAGCTGGAACTATAGGCACACACCACCACGGCCTACTAATTTTTGTATTTTTTTGTAGAGACGGGATTTCGTCATGTTGCCCCAGCTGGTCTCGAACTCCTGGGCTCAAGTGATCCTCCCACCTCAGCCTCCCAAAGTGCTGGGACTACAAGCATGAGCCACTGTGCAGGGCCAACAATAGATTGTCAGTGTAAATAAAACAGCCTTCTATTGTAAGAAGATGCCATTAGAACTTTCATTGCTAGAGGGGAAAAGCCAATATTTGGCTTAAAATCTTCAAAAGACAGGCTGACTTTCTTGTTAGGGCTAATGCAGCTGGTGACTTTAAGTGGAAGCCAGTGCTCATTACTATACTGAAAATCACAGGGTCCTTAGGAATTATGCTACATCTACTTCTCTGCCTGTGCTCTAGAAACGTAACAACAAAGCCTGGATGACAGCACGTCTGTTTACAGCATGATTTACAGAATATTTTAAGCCCACTGTGGGGACCTGCTGCTCAGGAAAAAAAATATTTCTTTCAAGATATTACTGTTGATTGACAAGGCACCTGGTCACCCAAGAGCTCTGATGGAGATGTGCAAAGAGATTGATGCTGTTTTCCTGCATGCTTGCATCTATTCTGCAGCCCGTGGATCAAAGGGTAATCTTGACTTACAAGTCTTATTATTTGAGTATCACTTTTCATGTAAACACTGTTATTTTAGGATCTTGGAGTGAAAATATACTGGAATATTTTCTGAGAAATAGCCAGATTACAGCAGAAGACGGTGCTGAGATCACCTGGTATCATGCAGCTAACCACAAGGCACAAACAAATGAGGCACTGAAAAGTAAGTCAGTACAGTTACTTGTAATTTACTTTTAGCATTAACTGAAGTTCTTTTATTTGGACAGGTACTGCTCACATGATAGAGGCTGATGTCCTTCTTCCAAGTGATGGATCAGAACACAGCCAGCCAATTATGGCCCATCCCCCTGAAACAAACAGTGATAATACTCTACAGGAGTGGCTGACTGAAGTTATGAAAAGCAATAAAGGCATCAAGCTGGATTTCAAAAGGTATTTGTATAAACACGTTCAATTTTCTGGGATCTATCTCATTGACAACAAATTATGTTTTTAGTCTGGCAGTTGTAGAACCATCCATGATGCTCTTGGAAAATGTGAAGAGGCATCTGAAGCGTCCTGTATGGATTAATGCCGATATTCTTCCTGGTCCAAATGGAAATAGCAAAGTAATAGATGCAAAACCATTTTTAGACACCGTGATATCCTTCTTTCCAGACGTGACGTTTTCCCTGGGTTGGACAACAGGATGGCATCCTGAGAAAGTCAATGAAGGTAATAATTCTAATAATGTATTTCTTGGTCAAAATAAAGTTAAATTTTTTTCTTTTCTTTTAAGGGTACAGTTGGACAATGGTGAAAGAGATGGAATATATATGTAATGAACTAAGTCAGCCTGTAACGTTCCCTGTCAGAGCAGCATTAGTCAGGCAGTCTTGTTCTCAGTTACTTTGGCTGTTAAAGAAATCAAACAGGTATGTAATAGTTTAACAAATGTGTATGTGAGTAACTGTATAATTCTGTTTTATTTCAATGCAGGTACAGCCTGACTATTTGGACTGGAAAAAATGATAACTATTCCGTTGAAGATTTACTTTACATTAGAGACCATTTTGACAAAAAACAAGTTTTCTATGACATCTTGGAACCACAAAACCATGAATTTAAACAAGCCATTGGAATCAAAGTTAATCTCTAAGAAGAAGATTCTCAATTATTTCCTGTGTTTTGGTTTCATAATCCTTCTCTCCATTGGTCTGAATTAATTACCATATAAATTATGGTTATTGATTGACGTTCCAAGTCATCTAATCAAGAAACGTTTATTGTATGCTTACTCTGTGGGCATATGTCCTTATAATAGTGCACTTACATAAAAGATTTGGAAAGAAGAGATTTATTTACACACGTGGCCTAGTCTAATAATAATTCAGGAAAATGATACTCTGCACCCCTTCATAAAAATAGTTTTGATAAACTAAAGATGATTGGCAGAATCCATATGTCATAAAACAGGTATAAATCACATGTGCTTGGCACTTGCATTACAGAGATTATGAAAAATATGGTACTCTTTTCCTTTTTCCTAGAAAACTGGTTATTTTAGAGATAACAAAAAAGGAAGAGGGCTTTTAAAATGTTTTTAATTTTCACAGGGGTCAGCAGCTGTCTCATATCAAGATCTATTAATCCATTTCCTGAAACTGTAGATTAAATTAGATAGATCTAGAATTTCCATGTGATTGAGAAGCATGCTAGTGGCTAAGTGTTTTTTTTATATTTCTTATTTCTATAGTATCTGATTTATAGTGGACAATATACTGTTGGAGAGCAGTTTTAGTCTTTGTTATGTATCATTTGTTTTCCAAGTTTCTTACTGCCACCACCTTCATTCAGGTCCTTGTTCTACTAGTAAAACTTTATGAACTACTTTTTTCACGGCTCATTCCTCACATTCTACT